ACAATTTTTGAATGTTTAATGAAAAGTGTGCTAAGAAGAGGAGGTGGCAAACTAATCCTAAGAATTTCTGTGTGCTTCTACGTTGTTTAATGTGCGATACTTTTTTTTCTAAGCATACCTGTAATGTTATCCTCACCAGACTCTGGACAACGCTAATGTCATATTAACATCAACTAACATTTGCAAGCTTCTAAACTCCCCACCAATTCAGACTGAAGTTACTTTTTAAAGTTCCTCCCTCTCTTCCAGCCCAATCTGAACCAATTACTTAAACTCCCTGCACCCTAGCTTGGGTTTCTTTAAAGGAGAATAATATCTGCCACAGAGGTAATGAGTTAATGCACTTGTCCTCAAACAGGTGTATATTGAAACCGCACAGAAAGTTAATACATGACAGAGAGGCTCAGAGAAATAGAGTTAAGACTCAGCCCTCTCAATAAGTGGCAGTGTATGGTACTGTGTCTGCTTTAGCCTCCCTGTCCCCACCATGGGACAGTGATGTATTGGTGTCCAAACCTGCCTACGCTGTTGGCAGCATCTCCCAACACCACTGGCTGACTCAGCAGCCCAGAAGTAAGGACTAGGCTCTGGCATGGCAGCCATTGTGCCTACTATGAGAGCCATCACAGTTCCTGTGTCCTAGCCAGACTGACAGGACCGTACTAAGGCTCTGGCTCTTCCCTCTAGCTCAGAAGAAGAGCTGCATGGGATCTGGGTCCCCCAGTGCAGCAACCAGGCAAATACAACTCACAAGTCTGGAGAAGATTACATCCTGTGAGAGATGAGATAAAGAAAAGAACCAACAGATAAATTCCTTGCTTTTCTAGTTCCATCCCCTACTCTCTTGCCCACATCCTCAGCCCCAACCAAACCTTCACACTGGATGGATGGTTCTATGATCGGTCCCTAAAGCCATTTTCCAGGTCCCCAAATTCATGCCAAGCCAAAGTGCACTGTTAAAACTGGTTATGAAATATAGCAGACAAAGAGCATACCCTACACCCACGCACTCCAAAAAGTACGAAAGGCTGTGGAACACAGCCCACAAGACAGATATCTGAGAAAACAGAAACAGAGTCTGCTGGGTTGGCAGCAACCTCCTTGATACAACAGAGAGTCCTTGCCACTCTTGACCAACAGGGCTTGATATTTGCTGTGGACCAGTGACAGTTGGATGTTTTTCACTCTGTCCCTTTCCAAATGGAAGCTTATTCTGCAGTTTTTCCTGCTTTTTAATCATTGCATATGATTGTGTTGGGAACCAGTAACTTTTATTTCAGTTTACATGTCATCTGACCCTAGGGAAACACAAGGAGACCTGATGGAAAGGCATGAACAAAGATCCTGAACTTTGAGAAGAAAGTAAGAGAATTAGATAAACAGGAAGAAAAATGTGACATTGGTGCCAAAGAGGTGGATTATGAAAATTCTCTTTACCAGCATGATACAACCGTACTCTAGTTCCTTTATCTCTGCTTGCAATAGCTGCTATTCCTTAATTTTTTTTTAATATTTGCCACTCTGGGAGGTACAAAGCAATATGACAATGTTAATTTAGTTTTCATTTTTATGACTTCTAGTGCATTAGAGCCTCTTTTTAATATATTTATTGGCTATTTGGATTTGCTCTTTTGTGAACTGCATATTCATATCTTGTGTTTATTTTTCCACCAAGTTGTTTGGGATTTTTGGTCAACTTATAAGAGTTCTGTGTATATTAATTATAGTTATAAACCCTTACTAGGTCCATCATCTGCTTTGCAAATATTTGTTCCAAATCTAATAATTGTCAGTTAGCACATTGCTTACAGTTCCTTTTGCCATACAAAATTTTTAGTATTAAATTCTCAGATATATTAATCTTTAAAAATATCTTCCAGGATTCTTTAAATTCAGGTTTTTCTTTCCGCTAGATATTCTTCTAGATTTTTTCTAAAATTCTTATTTTAATTATTATATTTAAGTCTTTTAACTGAAATTGACTTTTGAATATGTGAGATGTAGGAATTCAATTCTTTTTCTTATAAAGGGACAGTCAGTTGTGTCAACACCAATTATTAAATAAACATTTTTTTCCCTAAATTGAAATAATAATGTCAACATCTTAAATTTTCATCTTTCCTGTTGTGGATGGACTATTTGTCTACTCCTATGCCAGTTCCACATGCTGGATTATGGTGGTTTTATGTTCTGATATCTGAGAAATCCTCCTCATTATTCTGCTTCTAGATACATGTATTTTTCTTGGCTATTTGTGAGTATATTTTTCTTCCAGCTGAACTTTAAAGTCATTGTATATAGTTCTAATAAACAAATCCAAGTTAGTATTCTAATTGGAATTGCAAGAAATATATTAATTGAGTTGAGATAATTAGCTTTTTTTTTTAGACAGCGTCTCACTCTGTTACCTAGGCTCACTGCAACCTCAGCCTCCTGGGCTCAAGCAATTCTCATGTCTCAGCCTCCTGAGTGGCTGGGATTATAGGTGTGTGCCACCATGCACAGCTAATTTTCGTATTTTTTGTAGAGACAGGGTTTCACCATGTTGGCCAGGCTGGTCTTGAACTCCCAGGCATAAGCATTCTGCCTGTCTCAGCCTCCCAAAAAGCTGGGATTACTAGCATGAGCCACCATGCCTGGCCTATAATTAGCTTTTTCATAATTAAATCTTATCCAAGAATTTGGTGTGCCTTTCAATTTGTTCACACCTTGATTTTTATATTGAAAATGTTATAGTTTTGTTCATGTCGATCCTTTATTTATTTTGTTAAAATTTTTGATGAATTGATTGCATTAATGACATCACAGGGAGACTACATTTTTCCATCTCATGTAACTTGCTTTGGTCAAAAGAATGCAGAAGTGACAGTATGCTATTTCTACTCCTAGGCTTTAATATGCCTTGTATGTTTCTGCTTGTTCTATTTTACCTTTCCCATAGCCATGAAAATAGCTTCTCCCATAGTTGCTGCCCCTTTAACCTGGATACAGGCCCTGAAACACAGTCATCTACCCAAGCCCAGCCAAGAATTATGGGTGAAAATACCTCATATGATGATCCATGCAAAGGTACCATTTGCCGTTCCCACCGTGCTCTTATGAGGAAAGCAGCTCCCTGTTTTATCTGCATGAAGTTGTTGTGACTTACGCCATATACATAAACTATAACAAACCCTGCCATTTTGATCACAGCAGATTGGAACAGATGTTGTAGTATATTATAAAGGCAGACAATGTAAGTTGATCATTAGGAAGAACTAATCCTTCAAGAAACTTGGAGTAAAACTGCCCAAGAGGGATGCTCTGTATCAGATGCTAACATCAACACAATCCATTCTTCTTGTTAAGGATGAAGTCATATGTACACAGAAGTGAGTCACCACAGCACGATAAGCAATTGCACGATAAGCAATTGCTCCATTTCTCCATGTAACTTGCTCACATGCCTATCTTGGAAGTGCTGAATATTCTCTTTGGGTCTGACCTATGAATGTCAACAAATCTCTACTTTCTCCACATGTCACTTGACTACTGTTTAGCCTTTTATTCTTCAACAACAGTAACTAATCTTTAAAAACATTTACCATATAATAACAAAAATAGTACTGAAGAGTTCCAGTATTTTATGTTTACATGTCTTATTTTGTTTAATCCTAATAAACTAATCTATAAGGTGCTTATTGTTGTCTCCTTTTTACAGATAAGGAAACTGAGGTCTACAGAGGAAAAAATAACAGCTTCGGTGTCACATAGGTTGTAAGCAGAGGAACTGGGCTACAAATCCGGATCTGTCTGGCTCCAAGGCCAGACTTCTACACTTCTATACAGCAGTGGTTCTCAAAGTGTGGTCCCCACACCAGCAGCATCAGCATCACCTAGGAACTTGTTAGAAATGCAAATACAGTCCCACCCAAGCATACTGAATCAAAAACTTTGAGGCTAGGGCCCAGGAATCTGTTTTAACAAATCCTCCTCACTAAGATTCTGATCCCTGCTCAAGTTTGAGAACAACTGCTGTATATCACACTACCTTTACATAATAATATTAAGGGAAGTAAATAAGTCTGTGAGCAGAAATTATCTGAAAGACTTCCTAAAGAAGGTATACTGTAAGCCAAGCCTTAGAGGATAGAGAGAATATAAGTTGGTATAAACAGTGGCACTGTTTCTAGCATTTATTCCTATCTTCTTTATGGTACTATGAACTTTGAAGGAAGTATAATACAATGCTCAGTTCAGTACTGATACATATATATACTCAAGGCATTTTGTTCAATGAATAAAATTTTTGATAAAGGGTACCTAAATATACCAAATATAATCTTGTTTCAGGCCTTAAGTGAAATTGATTTTTACACTTCTGGATAATCTATGTACAGCCAATTATATTTCAATGTTCTTATCTTTAAAGTCTATCTCGAACTCTTAAACCCCTCAGCACAAAGTGTTCAGGCCCTTATCTTATATGGCTCTCAGCATGAGTGCCACGTGCTTCTGTAACACTGTGAAGATAACACGGACAATTATGGTCAATTAGCTTTAACAAGTAGATTATTGCCTGAACAGTTGAAAGAAGACACATCAAATTTAGTCTTGTTAAATTGAGAATTTTTAAGAATGGGAGAAAAAAATTAAATCCTATGAAAAAGAAAAATAATACATTTTGTAGAATATGAGATATACTTCATTCATTAAAATCTGAAGTGGGCCCCATATCTAATATATAGAAGATTATAATTGGTATTTCCATTCTAATTCATACAATGCTAAAATGTTAAGATTGTGAATTCTCTTCTATTAGAGATAGTTCCATTGGTACAGATCACATAATAAAAATAATATATATTTATTTTTCATAGTAGCAAAGCCCTTGCCATAATTTTGATGAGCACTCTTTAGATATGCATTAGCACATAAATGCTTATATAATTTTGAATTCATAGAGTGCTCCCTAAAAGAATCTTATGTCCTAAAAACTTATACCCAAAATGGCCTGAATGATAAAAGACTTTTCACTGTGAGAAATGTGCTCCTCCCCCAAAAGCAATTGGGAAATGAGAAGCAACAAGCAAACAAGAGGCAGATAAGGCATGTCTTAATCAAATATATATATGGAGTCTTAAATATTCTTGCATACTTTTACATTCTTACATATACAGAAAGATTTCTTTAGGAAGATGGCTATTTTTGTTAATATATATATATGTGTGTATCATAACTTCCTCCAGGACACTTTAAAATACGGATCTAATTTGACGGAATCTAGACTGCCGGAAAAGAAGTAGTTCACAGCTAAGATAAATAAAATTTAAAGGACAGAGATCAATGTCTATGGAATTCAAAATGCTTTGAGCCAACATGTAAAAGCTATATTATAGCCTATTGCTTAGGACAGAGAAGTCATACTTACAGCAAATAAAAGCCTGATCCAGGCAGTTAAGGTTTATAATCTCCCTCCCTTCAGTGTGGGCTGGACTTAGTGACTTGCTTCTTACAAATAGAATATGGCAAAAGTGATGGCATATCACTTCTGAGATTTGTTTTCATAAGTTGTGGCTTTCATCTTAGATGCTGTCTCTCACTCCCTCGCATACTTGCTCTGAGAGAAGTCAGCTTGCTATGTTCAGGGCCCACATAGCAAGGAACTGAGGGAGGCCAACAGCCAATAAAGAACAGACACATAAGGCCAACATTCCAAGAGGAAGTGAATCCTGCCAACAACCACAGAAGGGAGCTTGGTAATGCATCTTTCCCCAGCCAAACCTCAGATGAGATTGCAGCCCTATCCAACAGCTTAGCAATAGCCTCACAAAAGACCCATAGTCAAGACTCATAGAAAATATGAGATAATGAATATTTCTTATTTTAAATCATTAAGTTTTAGGGATAATTTGTTAAGCAGTGGTAGAAAACTAAAACAAAGGATGATTTGGAGTCCTGAAGAGAAGCTAAAATAGAACTCACAACTATAGCTCAGCATTGACTCAAACTTGAAAAGGGGAATGTATTTTTGATGTGTGTAATGCAAAGGTCAATCCCTAGGTAAGAGAAAAGATCTTGAGACTCAGGTAGTAATGACAGCAGAAGAGATTGGAAAGATGAATCCAGGTTCTATATCCTTCTCAAGTAACCCAGTAAAATGAGAATTTACTTTTAATTTTCCTTAAAATATATGCCTCAAAATTCCTTTGTGAAATATAAACATTTGGTTGTACATTAGAATTAACTCTTCTGGACTATGTTAAAGAAAAAGGTAGGAAAATGGGGAACTGATATGGTTAGGTTGTGTCCCCACCCAAATCTCATCTTAAATTGTAACTCCCACAATTCTTACATGTCATAGGAGGGACCTGGTAGGAGGTAATTGAATCATGGGGGTAGGTCTTTCCCATGCTGTTCTCCTGATAGTGAATAAGTCTCATGAGATCTGATGGTTTTAAAAAGGTGAATTTCCCTGCACAAGGTCTCTCTCTCTTTATCTGCCGCCATCCATGTAAGATGTGACTAGCTCCTCCTTGCCTTCCACCATGATTGTAAGGCCTCCCTAGCCATGTGGAACTGTAAGTCCATTAAACTTCTTTTTCTTCACAGTCTCGGGTATGTCTTTATTAGCAGCATGAAAATAGACTAATACAGTAAATTGGTACCAGTAGAGTGGAGCACTGCTGAAAAGATACCTGAAAATGTGGAAGCGACTTTGGAACTGTATAACAGGCAGAGGTTGGAACAGTTTGGAAGGCTCAGAAGAAGGCAGGAAAATGTGGAAAAGTTTGGAACTCCCTAGAGACTTCTTGAGTAGCTTTGACAAAAGTGCCGATAGTGATATAAACAATAAGACTGAGGTGGTCTCAGATGGAGATGAGGAACTTATTGGGAACTGGAACAAAAGTGACTCTTGTTATGTTTTAGCAAAGAGACTGGAAGCATTTTGTCCCTGCCCTAGAGATTTGTGGAACTTTGAACTTGAGAGAGATGGTTTAGGGTATCTGGTGGAAGAAATTTCTAAGCAGCAAAGCAGTCAAGAGGTGATTTTAAAGCCATTCGGTTTTATAAGGGAAGGAAAGCATACAAGTTCAGAAAATTGGCAGCCTGACAATGAGATAGAAAAGAAAATCCTGTTTTCTGAGGAGAAATACAAGCCGGCTGCAGAAATTTGCATAAGTAATGAGGAGCCAAATGTTAATGGGGGAAATGTCTCCAGGACATGTCAGAGGTCTTCACAGCAGCCTTTCCCATCACAGGCCTTGAGGCATAGGAGGAAAAAGTGGTTTCATGGGCAGGTCCTAGGGTCCCCATGCTGTGCGGCGCCTAGGGAGTTGGTCCCCTGTGTCCCAGCCACTCCAGCCATGGCTGAAAGAGGCCAATGTAGAGCTTGGGCCATGGCTTCAGAGGGTGCAGTCCCCAAGCTTTGGCAGCTTCCACATGGTATTGAGCCTGCGAGTGCACAGAAGTCAAGAATTGAGGTTTGGGAACCTCCGCCTAGATTTCAGAGGATGTATGGAAATGCCTGCGTGCCCAGGCAGAAGTTTGCTGCAGAGGTGGGGCCTTCATGGAGAACCTCTGCCAGGTCAGTGCAGAAGGGAAATGTGGGTCAGAGCCCCCACACAGAGTCCCTACTGGGGCGCGGCCTAGTGGAGCTGTGAGAAGAGGGCCACCATCCTCCAGACCCCAGAACGGTAGATCCACTGACAGCTTGCACTGTTCACCTGGAAAGGTCACAGACACTCAACTCCAGCCCATGAAAGCAGCCAGGAGTGAGGCCATGCCATGAAAAGCCACAGGGATGGAGTTGCCCAAAACAGTGGGAACCCACCTCTTGCATCTGTGTGACCCAGAAGTAATACATGGAGTCAAAGGAAATCATTTTGAAGCTTTAAGATTTGAGTGCCCTGCTGGATTTTGGACTTGCATGGGGCCTGTAACCACTTTGTTTTGGCCAATTAGTCTCCCGTTTGGAATAGCTGCATTTACCCAGTGCCTGTACCCAATTGTATCTAGGAAGTAACTAACTTGCTTTTGATTTTACAGGCTTATAGGCAGAAGGGACTTGCCTTGTGTCAGATGAGACTTTGGACTGTGCACTTTTGAGTTAATGCTGAAGTGAGTTAAGACTTTGGAGGACTGTTGGGAAGACATGATTTGTTTTTTAAATGTGAGGACATGAAATTTGGGAGGGGCCAGGGTGGAATGATATGGTTTGGCTATGTCCCCACTCAAATCTCATCCTGAATTGTAACTCCCACAATTCCCACGTGTTGTGAGAGGGACCCAGTGGTAAGTAATTTAATCACTGGGGCAGGTCTTTCCTGTCCTGTTCTCATGATAGTGAGTAAGTCTCACAAGATCTGATGGTTTTAAAAAGGGGAGTTTCTCTGCACAAGCTCTCTCTCTGTTTGCCAGCTGCCATCCATGTAAGACATGACTTGTTCCTCCTTGCCTTCCACCATGATTTTGAGGTCTCCCCAGCCACGTGGAACTGTAAGTCCATTAAACCTCTTTTTCTTCCCAGGCTTGGGTATGTGTTTATCAGCAGTGTGAAAACAGACTAATACAGGAACTATAAGAGGAAGAAAAAAAGACTAGAGAGACATTTGACCCTACAAGGTTAGCCTTTGAGAGAGAAAGTTTCCTACTTGGGCTTTCTTAAAAAAAAAAAAAAAAAAAAAAAAAAAAAAGACTCACTATAGCACTTATTTTGTAGTACAATTATTGGTTTATCTATCATATGTACCAGACAAAGAGAAACTTGGATAGAAATTGGGCCTTATTTAGATATGTATTCTAACACATTTTTCAGGGTAGAACAAAGTAAGCATTTATGTATTTAGTGAATAGCATTTATGTATTTAGTGAATAAATATATCAGTGAGTAACTCTAATGGTTAGGGTTCCTTATTATGGTGTCATATTGAAAGTATCAGATTACACAGAATGAGATATCTCAATTTAAGAGATAACTTAAGAAGTTCTTGGTTCCATTTAAGATGGTGTTAAGCCTGCTACACCCTAACTCTCCTATCGTACATCATTGAGTTTACCAGCTTAGACATCAGGGCAGCCCAAATCCTAGAACTGTGCAGCAAGTGTGGGCAGGAAAATCTCCAAAAGAAGTATTATTTTTATTATATCAGAAGACTGGGTAGAAGCATGCCTGAGAGTGTGGAAGAAATCTCTGGGTTTTGGTTTATTTATTTATTTATTGTTTTCTCTATTCCAGCCCTACCCCAAAGTAAGCCCCCATGTGAGGGCAGTGACAATGGTGGTTATACAGATGCCAAAAAACCACAGAAAAAGCACTTATCTATAGCCAGAAGACCCAGGAAAGAGCCCTCTGACCACCCCTGAAGGGCGTGGCAAAAAGTCAGGTTATTCCTCTTTCCTCTTGCCACTGTGTGGCAAATAAAGACTCAGTTATAGGAAAGGCACAACAGTGTGAGAAGGCTAAAACTCAGAGAGAAACTGCAGCTTTCTAGCCAGAGAACTGGGATAAGAGATGCCTGGAAGCTGGGGAAATCACAGAAGAGGTGAAGTGCTGAAGGAATCACAGAAGAGGTGAAGAGCTGAAGAAGAAGATTCTGTAAATTTGTGTACCTCTGTATGAACTGACAGAAGTCTTAGGCTCACCCACAAGATGAACATGCTCAAGACAGGCCAAAAAGAGCAACATGAAGGCTTTAGAACTGACCTAGAGTGTAGACTCCACAGAGGTCCCAGACTGGCACCCAGCGGCACACACATGGGATAGATACAAACAGCTGTAAAGTCTTTAAAAACTGAACCACTGCCTACAGAAGGTAGTCAGAACATGTAGTCTAAACGTCTCTGGGTTGATTATCTACTAAAGCAACCAGAACAACAAAACCAACAATTTCCAGGAGATTTTTACATGACCACAAGGCTCATAACATAACACTCAAAATTTTCGTGATAAAATCCAAAGTTACTTGGCATATAAAGAACCAAGTAAATCTAAATGGATCATAAGAAAAAAGCAATCATGAAATGCCAATTCCAAGATGCCAGAGGTTGGAATGATCGGACAAATATTTTAATTCAGTTATTATAATCATCTTCAAGTATAGTCATCTTTTGCTAATGTGATTGTTGTAATAAACTGTCTTTCATCTTTGACCTGGAGGCTTCATGTTTTTCTGCCAGTATCT